AAAGGACAGGGGGTGGGGCTGGCGACCCCGGAGTTCCGGCGGCGGGCCGGACCTGGCCTCCCCGCCCCCAAATCGGGGGAGGGGGAACTGCATCGCCCCCACTGGGGCCTCGTGAGAAACACAGGCCCTGTCTCTTACACCCCTTCCCCAAAGAAAATCCTTGTGGGCGCCAAGTATGTGTCAAACCCGAGACCGGGTACTTTGCAGGCGTTGTCTTCTTGCGGCTTGGGAAACGGGGTGATAGTCCCCATTTAACAGAGAAACAAATTGAGGCTCAGAGAGAGCAAGCGACTCACCCAAGGTGACACAGCCAGGCTCCAAACATGCCCTTCTCTGGGCCCCGCCACCAGGGCTCCATCTTCCCTAAGTCCTGGTGTGCTTGGAGATCTCTGGAGGGGGCGGGGTGGGAGGAGGGGAATCTCAGGGCCTCCAGAGGGAGGGACCACTGCTGAGAGGAAGCTCACAGTCCCTGAGGACCCCCCACTGGGATCTTGACCCTTTGGTGACACTTCCCCTGCTTCCTACCTGGCCCCAGCTCTCCTTGACCCAAGGGGAGGCAGGTCGAGGCAGCGCCTGGGGGAGACTTCTGGACTCTGGGTGTTCTCATGGTGGAAGATGGGCAGAGGTCTCCGGAATGACTTGAGGACGCCCCATGCCTCTCCCCTTTCTATGTCATTCCTTGAGTCTCCCGATCTCGTCCTGGGTTCTGTCACTCTCTCCGTCCTGCCACATCCCTGTGACTTTCTGTGTCTGCTTCTCTTTCTTCATCCTGTCTCTCTGTCTCTGTGATCTCTGTGTCCCTCTGCATCTGTCTCCTTGGCCTTCCCTTCCTGCCTGTCTGCACCTCGCTCTCTTCTTCTTGCCCGACGTCCCAGGCTCAGTCTGTCTTCCCCTCCCCCCAGCCCGCACACCCTGGCTCCACGGCAGATCCCCATCCCCAAGCCTGTGTGTGGCCAGAGCTTCCCGTTTCGGGAAACCTGAGCCGAGGTGGCAGTGGAGGGGGCTCTCCCCGCCGCTGACCTCGACCGCCCCCTCCCCAGATGGGGAGTGGGGAGGAAGACTGAAGCCAGGCTCCCGGGGCTGCACGCCCGGCCCCTCCCCCTCTCAGGAGTGGGACCCCCCTGCACATTCTTTTCTGGAAACAGAAACAGCTGTGGGAGGCCCCACCCCCTCCCAAAGTTAGAGACGGATTGTGGGGGCCTTCGCTAGCTCCCCCCACCCCAAGCTGGCTCGGCTTGGAAGGCGCCTTCCATCCTGACAAGGAGAATGCGAGGCATGAGGTTGGGGTAGCTGTGGGTAGCTGTGTCCTCTCCCCCTCTGCCCTCGGTCTCTCCCCTTTTCACCCTTCACCTTCCCCATCTCTGCCCTTCAGTCTCCCTCTCCTCGGTCCCTCTGTCCCCTCCTCCCCCTCAGCCCTCTGTCCTCCCGGCACGAGCTGATAGTGGAGAGGCCTGTCCCCCCACCCCCCAGTCTCTAGGCAAAGCTTGTCCCAGCATCAGGGAGGAGGCGGTGGCAGGCGGGGGGAGGAGGAGGAGCAGAGAAGCGCTAAATATAAACTTCTCTAGTGCTGGGGGTTCCTGGGTCCCTCTGAAGAGTGGATTAGGGCTTCTTCTGATCCCCCAACCCTTGTCTTATGACTTATCCCCCCACCCCCAGCCCCTGCCAGGAATACACTTCCTTCAAGGCAAGAAAGACTGAAGCCAGACTTGATTACTTTCTAATAGGAATGATGGGGATACCAGGTAAAGATCAGGGGTGTGGCAGAGAAGAGAGGTTCTGACCATCCTTCTCTCCCTATGCCTTCAGGAGGCCCTGCCTGGTCTCGTCTGGGACCTGGGACAGCAGCTGGGAGACCTGAGCCTGGAGTCTGGGGGCCTGGAACAGGAGAGCGGGCGTAGCTCGGGTGAGCATGGATGGAGGGGTAGGGTTTGCCTGCTGAAGTCTCTCTGCTTCTCCTGGAAATTTAGGCTTCTATGAAGATCCCAGCTCTACAGGAGGTCCAGATTCACCACCCTCAACCTTCTGTGGGGACAGTGGCTTCTCTGGATCCAGCTCCTATGGTCGCCTGGGTCCCTCTGAGCCCCGGGGCATCTATGCCAGTGAGAGGCCCAAGTCCCTAGGTAAGGTGGGTGAGGGTGGGGCCCTGGGGCCATTTTTTTTTTTTTTTTGGCCTTCCTTCCCTAGGAGACGCCAGTCCCAGCGCTCCGGAGGTGGTGGGCGCGCGGGCAGCGGTGCCGCGGTCCTTCTCAGCGCCCTACCCGACGGCAGGGGGGTCCGCCGGCCCGGAGGCCTGCTCCTCGGCGGAGCGGCGGGCCCGCGCCGGGCCCTTTCTGACGCCCAGCCCCCTGCACGCCGTGGCGATGCGCAGCCCGCGGCCCTGCGGCCGCCCTCCCACCGACTCGCCCGACGCGGGGGGCGCAGGGCGGCCCCTGGACGGCTACATCTCGGCGCTCCTGCGCAGGCGCCGCCGCCGGGGGGCGGGCCAGCCCCGGACCAGTCCCGGGGGCGCGGACGGCGGCCCGCGGCGCCAGAACAGCGTGCGCCAGCGGCCGCCCGACGCGTCTCCGTCCCCCGGCAGCGCGCGACCCGCGCGGGAGCCCTCGTTGGAGCGCGTCGGGGGCCACCCCACCAGCCCTGCCGCCTTGAGCCGCGCCTGGGCGTCGTCGTGGGAGTCGGAGGCGGCACCCGAGCCCGCTGCGCCGCCCGCCGCCCCCTCACCCCCCGACAGCCCGGCTGAGGGCCGCTTGGTGAAGGCGCAGTACATCCCGGGCGCGCAGGCGGCCACCCGAGGCCTCCCTGGCCGCGCCGCCCGCCGCAAACCGCCGCCACTGACCCGCGGCCGCAGCGTGGAGCAGTCACCACCCCGGGAGCGTCCCCGGGCCGCCGGCCGCCGTGGACGCATGGCCGAGGCTTCGGGCCGCCGCGGCTCGCCCAGGGCCCGCAAGGCCTCGCGCTCCCAGTCTGAGACCAGCCTGCTGGGCCGCGCCTCCGCGGTCCCTTCGGGGCCCCCTAAGTACCCCACGGCGGAGCGGGAAGAGCCTCGGCCTCCACGGCCACGCCGCGGCCCAGCGCCCACGCTGGCGGCCCAGGCCGCAGGGTCCTGCCGTCGCTGGCGCTCCACTGCGGAGATCGACGCTGCCGATGGGCGCCGCGTGCGGCCCCGAGCCCCTGCGGCGCGTGTTCCCGGCCCCGGCCCGTCCCCGTCAGCTCCCCAGCGTCGTCTGCTTTACGGCTGCGCGGGCAGCGACTCCGAGTGCTCGGCTGGGCGCCTGGGGCCCCTGGGACGCCGGGGGCCTGCGGGAGGCGTCGGCGGGGGTTACGGGGAGAGCGAATCGAGCGCCAGCGAGGGAGAATCGCCTGCCTTCAGCTCTGCCTCCAGCGACTCAGACGGCAGCGGTGGCCTCGTGTGGCCGCAGCAGCTGGTGGCGGCCACCGCGGCCTCTGGGGGTGGAGCAGGTGCAGGGGCGCCCGCAGGCCCCGCCAAAGTCTTCGTGAAAATCAAAGCTTCCCACGCGCTCAAGAAAAAGATACTGCGTTTCCGTTCGGGTTCTCTCAAGGTCATGACTACAGTGTGAGTTTGGGGATTTGCTTGGGCTCCCCCTTCATGGCCTCTGCACCTCCACACTCCCAACCACTGACCCTTCCACATCTACCTTCCAAAGACCATCGTTTTCTCTGCTTCCAAAGACCCCCCTCACTCTCCCCACTCCTAACAGTCTTGGTTGAAAAGGCTCCCCCACCACCACCGAGAGGAATGGGGAGGAGCCCTGTTTGACCCAGTTCAGCTTCTAGCTTGGAAGCCCTTGGGCAAGACAGTTCCCCTTCTCTGGGCGTCACTTTCCTCATCTGTACAGTAAGTGTCCATGTATGCAAAAGGGGTAATTCGGTTTGAATTTCCCCGTTTTAGTTTAGAAGCCTAGTCTGTTTGTTCCCCTCCACCGCTCTCCCTCTCATTCCTGATGAGCCCTCTCATTCCTCCTTTCCTTGCCCAGCTATGGCCCCCTCTCATTCACAAAGTGCCCCCTCCATGTCCCTGGACCCTTAAGATATCCCCTTGGCACCCTGGTCAGAGACTCTGTGTCTGACTCAGGTGGTCCCTGCAGAGTGCCCTGGGAAGGGAAGGAGCACTGATTTGGGGGTTTTGAGGGTCAAGTAGGGGTTGGTAACACCTGGAAAGAAGGACTCTTTCACTTCGATCCCTGGACAATTATGGAGGATTCGGAGGTAGAAGAGGGGAAGGAAGATGGTTTCTATCTCATGACCCCCACTCCCTGTGAGAGGGAATGGGGGAAGCCTGATGACCCTCAGCTGTTCCAATCTAGTATTTTTTTTCTTTTTTAAAATTACTGTATTTATTATGACGATGGTGACTCCCCAGTGCAAAGGGGGGCCAGATTCTGTGTGTTTCTCTAACCTCTTTGTAAATAAATGCACAGTGTAACATATGTGGTGGACTCTCACTGAATGATTAAATGGGAGAAATGCTCTTTTTCCTTTGGACTAACATTTATTGAGCAACTTCTGTTTGCTGTGGATAT